CATGTACCGCTCATCAACCTGTTCTCCACCGCCCTCCTCTATCCTAAATGGGCAGCCCTGTTGAAGAATCACAGCCAAAGCCAGTCTTGCCCCCCGGGGCCAGAGGAATCCATCTGCCCCTGCCTACCAGAGCGGGAGGAACGCAGGCTCTCAATGCCTGCTTCAGCAAGGGAGGAGAGAATCGCCCAGAGCTGAGCGGCGTCGTAGGGTGGTGGTCCTGACCGGTCAAGGCCCCTTCTCCTCGTGAACTGGGGGCCAGGGAGCCCTTCTCCCTGTCCCCCCGGCACCACAGCGCTGTAGAAGTGAAATCCCGGCTCCAAGGTCACCCTCTCCCGAGCCTGGAGCTGGAAAGCCACGGGGACTCCGGGGACTCCCCCAAGGCCCGGACTAGCCTGGCACCCACCCCTCACCACTAACCCACTCCGCCTGGGCGCTGGTTCTGTGCGCTCCCGCGGCGCAGTCGCTCCGCTGCAAGAGCGCTTTCGCGCGCCGCCACCGCCCAGAGCCGGGACCAAAGCAGTCCTCGGGCACCGGCTCCCCGAGGGACACACACCCCCCCGCGCCCCGAGTCGAGGGGTTGAGAGAAGGGCGGTCGGGGAGCCCCTGGGCCTGCCGTCAGTCACCCGGATTTGTAACTGGAGAAGGGTGCGGGTCCCGGAGGGACATCTCCAGCTGGCACCTAACTCCTCGGATCCCGGACTGGGAGCCCGAGCTCGGATATTGCAACGGCTGCCCCGTGGGCAAACCGACCCTGGTTTCCGACTCCGGCCACTGGCAGCCTCGCGCCCCAGACCCTTCCCGGGCACGGAAGCGGGTCAGGTCGCCCTGCTCAGCCTCCGGAACGGCGGCGGCACAAACCCCGGCCGCTCCCAGCAGCCCCGACGAGACCCCGGGCAGCGCCTGCCGCCGGGTGGCCTCCCTCTGGGGCTGACCCCCTCGCGCCCCCGCGCGTCTGTCTGCGTTTCTGAGCCTGCTCTGACAGTGATGTAACAAGGCCAGGCTCGCGCCGCGTCCCCTCTTTCCCAGACTCAGTGCTCCCTCCTCCTCCCGCGCCCCGCGCTCTGCGCGCTGAGCTGGCGCCGGGCTCCGCTTGCACAGCACCGGGACCGACGGGCACTGCTGGGAGAGCCGCTCTCCCAGGTTCCACCTCCCCGATGCAGAGTCCGTGGGGGAAACCAGGCTTTCCTCCCAGAACCAAGGGAGCGAGCCGAGGGGGCAGCTGCTGTGGGGGCTTCTGAGGAGACAGCCTGGCTTCTTTCCCTACTTCCTGGAGAGGGCAGGAAACCTCAGGTACCTCGTTGACCCCAGCCGGAGCGTGTTGATTTTTAACGCACTGTGGTTTCATCTCTGACAGAATAGAGGAACGCTGCTCCCTGGTCAGCAAGCAGCCCCCAACCTGGATGGAGTGAAACATGCGGCCTGATGACATTAACCCGAGGACTGGGCTGGTGGTGGCCCTGGTCAGTGTCTTCCTCGTCTTTGGTTTCATGTTCACCGTCTCTGGGATGAAAGGGGAGACTTTGGGAAACATCCCCCTCCTGGCCATCGGGCCAGCCATCTGCCTACCAGGCATCGCAGCCATTGCCCTGGCCAGGAAAACCGAGGGATGCACCAAGTGGCCAGAGAACGAGCTGCTGTGGGTCCGCAAATTGCCCTGCTTCCGGAAACCCAAAGACAAGGAGGTGGTAGAGCTGCTGAGGACCCCTTCAGACCTAGAATCCGGCAAGGGGAGCTCAGATGAGCTGGCTAAGAAGGCGGGCCTCAGGGGGAAGCCTCCCCCACAAAGCCAGGGTGAGGTGTCCGTGGCCAGCTCCATCAACAGCCCCACACCCACGGAGGAAGGAGAATGCCAGAGCCTCGTCCAGAATGGGCATCAGGAGGAGACGTCCAGATACCTGGACGGCTACTGCCCCTCGGGCAGTTCCCTCACCTACAGTGCCTTGGACGTCAAGTGCTCAGCAAGGGACAGATCTGAGTGCCCTGAGCCTGAGGATAGCATCTTCTTTGTGCCCCAGGACAGTATCATCGTTTGCTCCTACAAGCAGAACAGCCCGTATGACAGATACTGTTGTTATATCAATCAGATACAAGGCAGGTGGGACCACGAGACCATCGTCTAATCTCTGCCTACAAAGGTGGCTGGATTGATAGAATATGACTAAGCCCAGCTCCCCGTGGAAGCAAATTGCTCTGCTTGGAGAGCCTTCACACTGTTAGAAATTGACCTGGTATGTGATGGGTGTGATAACCTCTGGTACCCGAGAGTCATGTAAATAGGCATGTTGGGGACACATTTTAGGGAAGGGCGATGAGGGTTAAGGACACTGGAAGAGGCAGTGGGTAGGAAAGGAAGCTACTCCAGTTGCTTCTTAACAATTTACACAATGTTAAATGTTTTGTAAAATAACCCAAAAAGTGCTATCCAGAACCAGCTGAGAGCAAGATAAATCTAGAGTGGGCTGCAGATGTGAGGCATCAAATGATGCATGAGCTGACCACAGGGAAACTGAGCTGCTTTATGTTTGAATAAGTTGAAAATAAAATTAATGATCCGTTATATAAAGTAATTTTTGCCTGGTTAAAAGCTTATCACACTTGGTATTTGCTGAAAGAAAAAAAAATCAAGATACAAGAGTTAAACCCTCCTTAGATGGGATGGTTTTTGGGAAAAGGGTAGTTAAAGAGAGTTGGATTATGTAACTGAGTCTTGTGGCATTATTGTCTGACAAGATCATGGTCTCTAATAAAGTAAAATAAGTGTGAGCAGCTATGTGAAAAGTTAACATTTTTAGATGGCTATGTTACTTCTTAAACTCTTCGTTTAAATCCATTTATTGCATCTTTATCTGAAATGGGTTTTTTCTAAACATTTACTATCATTCATGTATTATTTCCTTACCAGGTGCAACATTATTTGAAATGATACTTTCATAGATTGGAATTTGTTTTCATCAAGACAAAATGAATTTTACATATATATCCAAGTCTTTAACATTGGCAGACATGTACTGATAATTACCATTCCTACATACCTTTTAAAATCTGAAAACTATAAAGTCTACACATTAGCCTTGAACATTGCACATAATTTGTATGAAATGCAATGGTTAAACCTTTGGAAGTGTCATTATTTGTACATTTGTTCAACTCCTCTCACAGACTGTAAATGCCAGTGAAACAAGAACTCATCTACTAAATTTAACTGAAGCCTAGATTTTATTAAGCTCACCTGATCAGTGAACATTACATGATAAAAGTCTCTTTATTTCATACATTTTTGCTGCTGAGGAAAACAACAAATCACAATGATATCCTAAAATGTGCTTTCTATTTCACTTGCTCAACTGCAATAGATAAGAAGGCTATCAAGCAGAATGCCATTTGATCCCCGGTGAAGAAAAATATGAATTATATATAGGAATGGTGATAGAGTTCATCTTGAAGATCAGAAGTATTTTGTATCCTTCAAAGAATGATCATTTTAAGTGATCATATAGTCTTAGTCACTTTCTCCCAAAAGGGGAATTGAGGACAAAAATTTGGGCATATATGTTTTGTGTATTTCAATTCCAACTCTGCAATTCTTTCTTAAGTATAGCAATTGTTCTGTCTTAAGAATCATGGTATTTTTAAAAAATCATAATTTTCAAGTCAAGTTCAAGATCAAAAATATGTAATTATTTTAGTAGGGCTTAAATATCAGAAATGAGATGCATGATCTTGGGCAAATTTTATCTTCTTACACCTGAGTTTCCTACTCTGTGAAGGGAGGGGGAACTGATTTACACTTGATTATTTCTATCATTCATTTTCAGTGTAAATATTCTATGGTGTTATGTCAAAGGCATTTTATATATTGCCAGGAAATGAGTTACAGCAAAATGCATGCCAAAGTTATGAAATTTATGATAATTATGTGACATACATTGCACAGCTACTACTCAAAAAAGAATTTTGTAGATGTATGAAAGCAGATTATTCAACACAATGCATTCCTGAGAATAAAATGAACATAATCAGAGTAAAATATTTTTGAGGAGAAAACTTAAAATGTTGGTATAACTCAAAGTAATCTAATACACAACCTTGCACTAAATGTGATTGACATTTGGATTTGGGATGGGGAGAGATAGTTTCCTAAAATCACAGTAACTTTTAATAATTGTAATGCATTTTGAAAACAGAGAATCATATTTTTATAATGGTGAGAACTATGCAATAACTCTTTAGGAATGAAAACTTCCTTTAAGAAGTTTGCCACCGTTAGAGATGAGGAGATAGTGAGACAGAGAGATGTTCACAGAGACTCAGCAAATCTTAGACAATAATGCTGCAATTTTCTGAAAGAAGATGCTTGCAGTGTCAGGTATGGTTTGGGGGTTGGAAAAGTTACTTTTCTGATTTCTTGGAACCATTTAAAACTCCTTTATATCATTCTGTCTCTTTCCAAATTGAGGGTCAACTACTAGTTTAGAGATATAAGGTATTTTATCTTGTTTTCAAGTTCTACTTCAGAAGAAAACCTATTTCATGTTTCTTCTCCCATTACCTACTTAAGATACTTAAGGTATTTAAGTATGCATTTGAGGAAATATTTTCCTGTGCTAAAATAAAGGTTTGCAAATGTTGGTGTGAGAGGTTTTAACTTTGACCAGTGAGAATAAAATGTATGATTGTGTGTGTGAATTTCTCCTAACATATTAACCAACTCCTTTCTATATGCAACAAGGTAACCTGGTGCCCCAAATCAATACTTGTAAGTACTATTCAGAGTTAAACTTCCAAAGTCAAAAAATATATATACACAAAAAAAGGGGAAAAGCCACATTTTTTTGAACAGAGGTAGAAGAGAAAGAGAAAAAAAGTGTCTCAGCCCTTTAGAGGAAAAGAGAGCAACTCATTCTGATGAGTTACACAGTTTTAGCAAATTGTTCTTATCAATATAATAGACATGAGGATTGTTCCTGGTAGCCTTCAAGAGCTCCTAGACAGATATAAATTTAAGTAGACATTACTTTATTTTGCTGTTAATCCAAGTAGACATTGCGACTTGATTCTGAATAGGCATTTTATTTTCAAAATTTTTCTACTGAATTTCTCTTGCTCTGTATGCCTACTTATTGTGCACATGGGTTGTTTTTCCAAACTGCTTCTTGATTCTTAAGTGAGAATTCAGACATGATACTCAAACGAGAGCATATTAGACATCTGTTTTAAGATTTATTTTCTGTTGCAGTCATCTTGGCAAACAAAATCCAGATACAGTTAAGTTCAGGCTCTCTTCCAAACCCTGCTAAGCAGCTGCTTTGAAAATGTTTTCAATACTATGGATCTTAATATCCACTGAGATGACAAATGTAGGAAAGGAAGATTCATTCTGTTAAATGTTTTTTCTCTTTTGCAATGTCCAAGCTCTACTTATTTATTAATAGCCTCCCTCTGTACCCATAACATCATTTATTTGGTGAATTCACTGTTATTAATACTAGTATTTTATCACAGTAAAGAAAAGGTTTCTGAAAACCCACAACCTCACTATCCTAAAGCAACTACTGTGTTTCTATTTTGGTATATCATCTTCCAGGCTTCCTCCACATGCAAATGCAGCATACATATTATAATAGTGTGTTTTTCTTTTCTCTTTGAATTATATTCCATGCATGTTTCCATGTTTCTATGTAGTATTTCTAATTATCAATGAACGATTGTGTAATATGCCATTTTAGTGATGTTCCATAATTTATCATGCCATTCCTTATTGCTGGCAAGATACTAAGTTTTATGGATGATTTTGTATGTTTTTTTCCTATTGCTGGTTACACTGCTATATTATTTGTTATATGCCAATAGAGAGGAACTTTACTATTGAACAGGTATCTCCTTGTGGATGAGAGAGAGGAGGCAGAAATGTGTAAATGAATGGAACTCTCCATATTGTTGTGTGGGTCTTCCCTTCACTCTTGTGGATATAAGACCCAGGGTGGGAAACAAAACGATGCTTCTTCCAAAAGATCCTCCCATCAGGACCAGAACTAGTATGTTTAGGAGTAAGATGGAACATTTCCCCAGCTAAGATACCAGTGGTGTGTTTCTCACAATTAGATTACAGTGGTGTCAGTCTTCAAGAGCATCGTGTTCAACAAGCAAAATGATAAATAGATGTAAACAATAATAATGACTTTGTAATATGCCAAAAGCATTTTCTTAAAGTACCTCATCATATATTTTATAATAGATGTATTTCATATGTATATGTATTGTCGCCTATCAGTGACTTACAAATGAACTGGAATTTCAGGAATCTGATAGACTCTGCCCTTGAGTTTTCTGTGTTTCAGTTTCCTACTGGGAAAAACTAAACTGAGGATGGAAATGGGGACAAATGCTTGGTTTGCCCAAATATCTTAATAAAAGACTAGATTCCATTCAACCTCTTGTCCAGTTCACATAAAATCATGTAGA